CTGAACACTTAAAGTTTGCCAGGCACTATTCTGAATTCTTCACAAAAATTAGCAGTTTTACTCTGCACAAAAATCGCCTGAGATACGTTGCTTTGCTGATGAAGAAATGGAAATCCAGAGAAATAAAGTCGCTTACTCAGTCACCCAGCTACATGATTTGTGGCTCTGGAAGTTCAGCTACTAGGACTCTTCCAACTTCCTACAGGTGTCACGAAAGCACAAGACCACACACTTACACACAGTTCTGATGAAAGAGGGCTAAAAGGAAGATTTCAGTAAAAAGGTCAACAAGGCTTTCTAAAAAAACTGTAAAGGTAAATAAATGATGTGTCGCAGTAATTCTCACCAATTAGGAAGCATCTTAGAAAAGCATTGGATTTCCTCTAGTTAAAAACATCTATAAAAAGTGATATCAAAATATAGGAAGATGTAAATATCTAAATTTTAACACTGTCACCTTGCATAAATTAGGCTGAATAGCTGATGGAATAAGACCTAAATTCAATTTTGTTCCATGCCTTTTTACTGTGATCTGAAAGGGGTCTTGAGGTGAATGATCCTGTACTCATCCTCCACCAGCCAATCAGTCTGTTTATTATTTGGCTTTAAAAAGAAACCCCTTCACCATGATGGAGCAAAAACTGTTACTTGGCTATGTCAAGAGAAAGCAATGCAACAAGTACAAAGCGTGCTGATTAATGCACCTTGTCTATCTCTATCAGACAGAGAGCTAGATATTGATAGAGACTGCTATCCTCATGTGTAACTACATCAAGCTAGAGAGACTGTTATAATACAAGTGGACTGAGGCAGCCGTGAGCAGAGAAACCAGGAATGCTCGCCCCGATCTCTAGTCTTCAGTCTTGGCCCTGTTTCAACTTTCAGTTTCACATGTGGAAAAATCGAAACTCTAACTCAGCTGAGTGTTAGTCAAAGAAGGTGTGTCCTGCTCCCCAATGACAGGTTGCTCAGAGACTGCTGATTTCCATCCCTATATAAAGAGAGTCCCTGGCATACAGAGACTGCTCTGCTCCAGGCATCTGCCACAATGTGGGTGCTTACACCTGCTGCTTTTGCTGGGAAGCTCTTGAGTGTGTTCAGGCAACCTCTGAGCTCTCTGTGGAGGAGCCTGGTCCCGCTGTTCTGCTGGCTGAGGGCAACCTTCTGGCTGCTAGCTACCAAGAGGAGAAAGCAGCAGCTGGTCCTGAGAGGGCCAGATGAGACCAAAGAGGAGGAAGAGGACCCTCCTCTGCCCACCACCCCAACCAGCGTCAACTATCACTTCACTCGCCAGTGCAACTACAAATGCGGCTTCTGTTTCCACACAGCCAAAACATCCTTTGTGCTGCCCCTTGAGGAAGCAAAGAGAGGATTGCTTTTGCTTAAGGAAGCTGGTGAGTACATGGTCCTAGACAGAAATCAGGATAAGTGGTAAAATTCATGTATCACCTTGCACAGGTATGGAGAAGATCAACTTTTCAGGTGGAGAGCCATTTCTTCAAGACCGGGGAGAATACCTGGGCAAGTTGGTGAGGTTCTGCAAAGTAGAGTTGCGGCTGCCCAGCGTGAGCATCGTGAGCAATGGAAGCCTGATCCGGGAGAGGTGGTTCCAGAATTATGGTGTGCTCCATGGGATGGCATTCTTCTTATTGAGAAAAGTTTAAACATGATCATTTTCCCTCAGGTGAGTATTTGGACATTCTCGCTATCTCCTGTGACAGCTTTGACGAGGAAGTCAATGTCCTTATTGGCCGTGGCCAAGGAAAGAAGAACCATGTGGAAAACCTTCAAAAGCTGAGGAGGTGGTGTAGGGATTATAGAGTCGCTTTCAAGATAAATTCTGTCATTAATCGTTTCAACGTGGAAGAGGACATGACGGAACAGATCAAAGCACTAAACCCTGTCCGCTGGAAAGTAAGTACACAAGGTCGCTTTTGCTGATTTCCTCTGCAAAGCAAACACTACCATTGCCTTTCAGGTGTTCCAGTGCCTCTTAATTGAGGGTGAGAATTGTGGAGAAGATGCTCTAAGAGAAGCAGAAAGATTTGTTATTGGTGATGAAGAATTTGAAAGATTCTTGGAGCGCCACAAAGAAGTGTCCTGCTTGGTGCCTGAATCTAACCAGAAGGTTGTATAAAGCAAAAGTTGTTTTCTTTGTCAAAACTAAATTTGTATTAACTTCTCCTTTGCAGATGAAAGACTCCTACCTTATTCTGGATGAATATGTGAGTATTTCCAATGAGTTATAAAATTAAAAAAATATACCAGTTTCTGTTATGAATTTTCTAGATGCGCTTTCTGAACTGTAGAAAGGGACGGAAGGACCCTTCCAAGTCCATCCTGGATGTTGGTGTAGAAGAAGCTATAAAATTCAGTGGATTTGATGAAAAGATGTTTCTGAAGCGAGGAGGAAAATACATATGGAGTAAGGCTGATCTGAAGCTGGATTGGTAGAGCGGAAAGTGGAACGAGACTTCAACACACCAGTGGGAAAACTCCTAGAGTAACTGCCATTGTCTGCAATACTATCCCGTTGGTATTTCCCAGTGGCTGAAAACCTGATTTTCTGCTGCACGTGGCATCTGATTACCTGTGGTCACTGAACACACGAATAACTTGGATAGCAAATCCTGAGACAATGGAAAACCATTAACTTTACTTCATTGGCTTATAACCTTGTTGTTATTGAAACAGCACTTCTGTTTTTGAGTTTGTTTTAGCTAAAAAGAAGGAATACACACAGGAATAATGACCCCAAAAATGCTTAGATAAGGCCCCTATACACAGGACCTGACATTTAGCTCAATGATGCGTTTGTAAGAAATAAGCTCTAGTGATATCTGTGGGGGCAAAATTTAATTTGGATTTGATTTTTTAAAACAATGTTTACTGCGATTTCTATATTTCCATTTTGAAACTATTTCTTGTTCCAGGTTTGTTCATTTGACAGAGTCAGTATTTTTTGCCAAATATCCAGATAACCAGTTTTCACATCTGAGACATTACAAAGTATCTGCCTCAATTATTTCTGCTGGTTATAATGCTTTTTTTTTTTTGCCTTTATGCCATTGCAGTCTTGTACTTTTTACTGTGATGTACAGAAATAGTCAACAGATGTTTCCAAGAACATATGATATGATAATCCTACCAATTTTCAAGAAGTCTCTAGAAAGAGATAACACATGGAAAGACGGTGTGGTGCAGCCCAGCCCACGGTGGCTGTTCCATGAATGCTGGCTACCTATGTGTGTGGTACCTGTTGTGTCCCTTTCTCTTCAAAGATCCTGAGCAAAACAAAGATACGCTTTCCATTTGATGATGGAGTTGACATGGAGGCAGTGCTTGCATTGCTTTGTTCGCCTATCATCTGGCCACATGAGGCTGTCAAGCAAAAGAATAGGAGTGTAGTTGAGTAGCTGGTTGGCCCTACATCTCTGAGAAGTGACGGCACACTGGGTTGGCATAAGATATCCTAAAATCACGCTGGAACCTTGGGCAAGGAAGAATGTGAGCAAGAGTAGAGAGAGTGCCTGGATTTCATGTCAGTGAAGCCAAGTCACCATATCATATTTTTGAATGAACTCTGAGTCAGTTGAAATAGGGTACCATCTAGGTCAGTTTAAGAAGAGTCAGCTCAGAGAAAGCAAGCATAAGGGAAAATGTCACGTAAACTAGATCAGGGAACAAAATCCTCTCCTTGTGGAAATATCCCATGCAGTTTGTTGATACAACTTAGTATCTTATTGCCTAAAAAAAAATTTCTTATCATTGTTTCAAAAAAGCAAAATCATGGAAAATTTTTGTTGTCCAGGCAAATAAAAGGTCATTTTAATTTAGCTGCAATTTCAGTGTTCCTCACTAGGTGGCATTTAAATGTCGCCTGATGTCATTAAGCACCATCCAAAAAGTCTGCTTCATAATCTATTTTCAAGACTTGGTGATTCTGAAAGTTTTGGTTTTTGTGACTTTGTTTCTCAGGAAAAAAAATATTCCTACTTAAATTTTAAGTCTATAATTCAATTTAAATATGTGTGTGTCTCATCCAGGATAGGATAGGTTGTCTTCTATTTTCCATTTTACCTATTTACTTTTTTTGTAAGAAAAGAGAAAAATGAATTCTAAAGATGTTCCCCATGGGTTTTGATTGTGTCTAAGCTATGATGACCTTCATATAATCAGCATAAACATAAAACAAATTTTTTACTTAACATGAGTGCACTTTACTAATCCTCATGGCACAGTGGCTCACGCCTGTAATCCCAGCACTTGGGAGGACAATGTGGGTGGATCACGAGGTCAGGAGTTCGAGAACAGCCTGGCCAACATGGTGAAACCCCGTCTCCACTAAAAATACAAAAATTAGCCAGGCATGGTGGCGTACACTTGTAATTCCAGCTACTCAAGAGGCTGAGGCAGGAGGATTGCTTGAACCCTGAAGGCAGAGGTTACAGAGCCAAGATAGCGCCACTGCACTCCAGCCTGGATGACAGAGCAAGACTCCGTCTCAAAAAAAAAAAAAAAAAAAAGCAAGAGAGTTCAACTAAGAAAGGTCACATATGTGAAAGCCCAAGGACACTGTTTGATATACAGCAGGTATTCAATCAGTGTTATTTGAAACCAAATCTGAATTTGAAGTTTGAATCTTCTGAGTTGGAATGAATTTTTTTCTAGCTGAGGGAAACTGTATTTTTCTTTCCCCAAAGAGGAATGTAATGTAAAGTGAAATAAAACTATAAGCTATGTTAAATACATTTTCAGCTGTTTTATCCACCATTATTCACAG